GGGGGATGTCTATTGTCCCCATCCTAAAAATGTGGCCAACAGATTAGTCAGAACACCAGGAAAGCAAGAACTCCGCCTCTTTATCCTATTTTGAGGCGGCACTTCAAGAGGAATTATCATCCAACACCTCTGTCCCCGATAAATCCCTTTAATTCAAAAAACCATAGCCCGGTTCGGCGCGGTAGAAAAGAACCAAGAAAGGGAAGAGGAGCCCAGAAATCAACCCGCTGCAGTACTGACACCAACTGCGGGCATGGGACGCTTACCTTGGAGTCAGGGAGGCTGAACACGCTGGGGTCGTCCGTACTCCCCACCATGATCTTGTGCTCCTTCCCCGGGGCATGGCCGCCTGCGCCCTCGGAGCGTGCAGCCTTGGCGCCGTGGCGCTCCCCGGACACCCGGTCGCTGGTGGTGTTTCCCATGGCTGCAGCTCGTCGGGGACCACCTACCGCGGGGAACGACACCGGGCTGGGAACACCTCAGCCGCCGCGTCAGGGGCGCCCCCCGGCCCCGCCCCTGCGCCTCGGGACAGGGCAAGGGATTCCCCGCCCCAGGGAAGCCGAGCCCTGGAGCCCTCTCCCTCCTGGCCTGCGGGAACGCCTGCAAATACCCCGGTGCCCTCACTGGCCCTAGCTCAGGAAACCCGCTATCGGGACCTCCCCCGCGTCCCCGCGCTCACTGCCAGGGGCGCCCCCACTCCAGTCACCTCGGGCGATGCGCTCCCTCCTCCAAGGGCCACTGATGTGATGGCTGTTCTGCAGATCAGGCCACCAATAAAGTTATTGAAATTGAAGCCGCACCCCTCGCTGGCGACCAGCGATTCCTCCTAAAATGGCTACAAGGCCGGCGGCGCGGAGTCCGCCCAGTGCGCGTTCCCTGCGGCCTGCAGCCTCGGCGCCCGGGACCCGCCGGCCTCTCTAGCCGCCGCCGCCGCCGCCTCGATGGTGGGCAGTCGCACGCAGCCTCCAGCGCCAGGAGGGGGCGCCAGGCAGGGCCTGTCCCGCCTGGGGAGACTGCGCCCGGGATAATAGGAGCGCTTGGCCTCTGAGACTACCCGGCAGAAGGGACGTCCCCAAATGACACTCGGAGGCCGCCTCCCTGGGCTCCGGTGCTCGGTGCCGGGAGGAGCGGCACGGCTTTCTACCCCGCCTCAGGTGCGCCAGCACGTTTTCTGGGCAGCATCTGTGTGTTAGGCGACCGGAGAGGTGGGTTCCTTATAGGGAATAAGAAAACTGAAACTGACTTCCAACTGCAGGCAGAAGGAAGCAGTGGTCATTGCTGGAGGTTAAAACTGTTCTGACCGGGCGCAGTGGCTCACGCCTGTATTCCCAGCACTTTGGGAGGCTGAGGCGAGCAGATCACGAAGTCAGGAGATCAAGACCATCCTGGCCAACAAGGTGAAACCCCGGCTCTACTAAAAATACAAAAATTAGCTGGGCGTGGTGGCGCGCGCCGGAAGTCCCAGCTACTTGGGAGGATGAGGCAGAAGAATCGCTTGAACCCGGGAGGCGGAGGTTGCGGTGAGCCGAGATCGCGCCATTGCACTCCAGCCTGGCGACTCAGCGATACTCCGTCCCCCTCTCCCCGCCCCAAGAAAAATCTGTTCAGTGGGGAGCGACAAGGAAGGAGCTTTCAGCCCGACTGGGGTCGCAGGGAAGAATTCAAGATGGCGTGTTTAGGAGCTCTAGCTCCTTGACAAATTAGTAAAATGTTAGTCTTAGGAGAAGAACGAAAAGGCTCTCCTAGGCTAAGAAACAGCATACACAGTGAGAAACCTCAGAAGAAATAAAATTCAAGGAAGATAGCAACAACGAAAACATCAGAAGGAACACTAAAGGTATAAAAAGGGCAAAGACAGCCCTAGGGTTGATAATATGTCCTTGGTATGTATTTCCTTGCAGTAGTCAAATCAGCCTAGCAGAAACAAAGTACGTTAACCAATGGAAAACTGACGGAGAGAAATAAACTGTTTTTGCACAGCTAAATGGAAATGACTTTTGAATTATCTGCTTTGGAAGATTATCCATGACACTGTTCTGCCCTGCTCTGCTCTAACAACATTTGTAAGTCACTCAACAGTTAATAATAAAAGTCACTCTTCGGATTTGCTGTATTTTTTGTTTCTAGGGATTCACCTACGCTCTTACCAGCTGGAGGGAGTAAACTGGCTCGCCCAGCGCTTCCATTGTCAGAATGGCTGTATCCTGGGAGATGAGATGGGCCTGGGGAAGACCTGCCAGGTGTGTTACTATGCGACGAGTACTGCTCACCGATCAAAACTGCCTTTCTTTTTCTGTGTTCCAGACTATTGCTCTCTTCATTTATTTGGCAGGAAGATTAAATGATGAAGGGCCATTTCTGATTCTTTGTCCCTTGTCTGTTTTGAGCAACTGGAAAGAAGAAATGCAGAGGTACAGAGTAGATGTAGCTGAAATTTTATTGTTTATGTTTATCTACTTCTTTTCTTGGATTCAGATTTGCTCCAGGTCTTTCCTGTGTAACATATGCAGGCGACAAGGAGGAAAGAGCCTGCCTTCAGCAAGACCTGAAACAGGAGTCACGTTTTCATGTGCTACTGACTACCTATGAGGTATTCATTCGTTTCTCTATAGCGAGAACTCCAGCCTTTATAACGTGTCTTCCTAATTTTTCAGATTTGCTTGAAAGATGCATCATTTCTAAAATCGTGAGTAGGTTGTACTATTTAAGAACTTGGGTACAAAACTGAAAGCTTGGGTTTTCTCTCACAGATTCCCTTGGAGTGTTCTTGTTGTGGATGAAGCTCACAGGTTGAAAAACCAAAGCTCCCTGCTGCATAAGACCTTGTCAGAGGTAAACTTACAGTGTAGCCTTAGTTTTTATATGAATTTTTATTTTATTTATTTATGTATTTGAGTTCTCAGTAGTCTTCAGTCTCCTGTTGACCGGAACTCCCATCCAGAACAGCCTCCAAGAGCTCTACTCCCTCCTCAGTTTTGTGGAGCCTGATCTCTTTTCCAAGGAAGAGGTGGGAGATTTTATTCAACGCTACCAGGATATTGAGAAAGAATCTGAGTCAGGCAAGTTCCTTTCCTGCAAATCATCCCCAAGACCACACTTCTTGTATTTTTTTTTCTTATGTAGCAAGTGAACTGCACAAACTCTTGCAGCCATTTCTGCTGAGGCGAGTGAAAGCTGAGGTAGCTACAGAGCTTCCCAAGAAGACAGAAGTAGTGATATACCATGGCATGTCAGCATTGCAGAAGAAATACTACAAGGCCATTTTGATGAAAGACCTAGGTAATCAGAGGGCACTTGTCCATTTAGAAACTTTTCTGTCTCTCTCTTTTTTTTTAAATTTCAGATGCATTTGAAAATGAGACGGCAAAGAAAGTTAAACTACAGAACATTTTGTCCCAGCTTCGAAAGTGTGTGGATCACCCATATTTGTTTGATGGTGAGACAGTGCCTTTTCCCCCCACATTATTCACATTACTGGGAGTGGGTTCTTTCTTTTCTAGGTGTGGAGCCGGAGCCTTTTGAAGTTGGAGACCACCTGACTGAGGCTAGTGGGAAGCTTCACCTGCTGGATAAGCTACTAGCATTCCTGTATTCTGGGTAGGTGGTAGGTTCACATTTGCTGCTCTGAGTTGGCAGTGTTTCCTTTTCTTTTTCTTGCCAGGGGCCATCGGGTTTTACTTTTCTCCCAAATGACCCAGATGTTGGATATTCTCCAAGACTATATGGATTACAGAGGTGACACCTTTTGGCCACTACATTACCTAAGGTAAGATTTCTGTTTTTCTTCCTCTCTGTAAAGGCTACAGCTATGAGCGTGTGGATGGTTCTGTGAGAGGAGAAGAGAGACACTTGGCCATTAAGAACTTTGGACAGCAGCCCATTTTCGTTTTTCTCCTGAGTACTAGGGCAGGTAGGCTGCAAAGGCATTGATGGAAACAGACAGCTGATTACATTCCTTTTTGCATTGTTTTCAGGTGGAGTTGGCATGAACTTAACAGCAGCAGATACTGTGATTTTTGTTGACAGTGACTTTAATCCTCAGAATGACTTGCAAGCAGCTGCCAGGGCTCATCGCATTGGCCAAAACAAGTAAGTGATTTTTTTCTGCTTCCTTGGCTTGCTAGCACACTACCCTTGTTTGACTTATGTCCAGGTCTGTTAAAGTTATTCGGCTGATTGGTCGAGACACTGTGGAAGAAATAGTCTATAGGAAAGCAGCCTCCAAACTGCAGCTCACCAACATGATCATAGAAGGAGGCCATTTTACTCTGGGAGCCCAGAAACCCGCTGCCGATGCTGACCTCCAGGTATGATATGATATACTGTTCTTCACTTTGGATTTGCTGGACTTTTTTGTTTCCTCTATTCAAGTTGAGTGAGATACTCAAATTTGGTTTGGATAAACTGCTGGCCTCTGAGGGGAGCACCATGGATGAAATAGACCTGGAGTCCATCCTGGGAGAAACAAAAGATGGCCAGTGGGTCTCTGATGCCTTGCCTGCAGCAGAAGGAGGGAGCAGAGATCAAGAGGAAGGAAGTAAGTTGGAGGTTAGAGCAGAGCAAATGGCAAACATTTCTCTCTTTGTGTTTTATGTTGTTAGAAAATCATATGTACTTATTTGAAGGTAAAGATTATTCTAAAGAGCCCAGTAAGGAAGACAGAAAATCATTTGAACAACTGGTAAACCTTCAGAAAACCCTTTTGGAGAAAGCTAGTCAAGAGGGCCGATCACTCCGAAATAAAGGCAGTGTAAGAACTGTTAATTTATTTAAAAGTTGTTCGACCCTGGTGATGGATCTTGTTCTTCCTCTAGGTTCTCATCCCAGGCCTTGTGGAGGGATCTACCAAAAGGAAGCGGGTTCTGAGTCCAGAAGAGCTGGAGGACAGACAGAAGAAAAGACAAGAAGCAGCTGCCAAGAGAAGGAGACTCATAGAGGAGAAGAAGAGGCAAAAGGAAGAGGCTGAACATAAGAAAAAGTATGTCTGCGTTAACCAAGCTGGCGGCCACAGTTAATTTCCTTTTGTCTCTGGCCTGCTAAAGGATGGCCTGGTGGGAATCCAACAATTACCAGTCCTTCTGCCTGCCCTCTGAGGAGAGCGAGCCAGAGGACCTTGAGAATGGGGAAGAGAGCTCTGCTGAGCTGGATTACCAAGACCCAGATGCTACTTCCCTCAAGTACGTTAGTGGTGATGTCACCCACCCTCAGGCTGGGGCCGAGGATGCTCTCATTGTGCACTGCGTAGGTACGAGAAGTGGTATGGGCTGGGGATGGGGGTATAGATGAAAATTTTCTCTTTCTTCAAACAGATGACTCTGGCCACTGGGGCAGAGGTGGTTTATTTACAGCTCTGGAAAAGCGATCCGCTGAGCCAAGAAAAATATATGAGCTGGCTGGGAAAATGAAAGGTAAGAAGCAAAGCAGAGGGAAAGGTTAAGGGTCTTTATGTTGCTCCTTTCTGTTTTACCTCAGACCTGAGTTTGGGAGGTGTCCTTTTATTTCCTGTTGATGATAAAGAATCAAGAAACAAAGGGCAAGATTTGGTAAGTAAAACCCATCTCTTCTCAGAACTACATGGGTTGGTCATCTAATGGTGGTTCTTTCCAGTTGGCCTTGATTGTGGCTCAGCATCGTGATCGTTCCAATGTCCTGTCTGGCATTAAGATGGCAGCCCTAGAAGAGGGCCTGAAGAAGATATTTTTAGCAGCAAAAAAGAAGAAAGGTAAGCTCTTCCACCTGTGCTCAAGAGTAGATAGTGAAGACATGTGTTCTTCTCTTCATAATAGCAAGTGTTCATCTTCCACGTATTGGACATGCCACGAAAGGTTTTAACTGGTATGGTACTGAGCGACTTATTCGGAAACATCTGGCTGCAAGAGGCATCCCAACTTACATGTATCCTTTTGTGATCTTCATTGTGTGTTCTCTGACATGTATCTTCCTTGACCATCCTTATCAGATATTATTTTCCTAGAAGCAAGTCTGCTGTCCTTCATTCACAGTCTTCATCTTCCTCCTCAAGACAGCTGGTGCCTTAAGAATTGGCCCAGCCTCAGATCCTGTCTTTAGCAACCAGCTAATATTTACCCAGAGGTACTGCAATAGAGTATTTCAAAATGGAATCAGGATCTGGTGGGCCTCAGAAATTGTCTCTTTTCTGAGTTTCAGTTTGGTTCTCCTGGATGTTTTGCTCTGTTTTGGTACCTGTAATATAGGGAAACACAACTTTTTTTGGGAAAGCCCTTTGACCCCAGCTTGCTAGTTGCATAATAATAAATTTTCTGTTCCTAATGGTTTTATTGCTTTCTTTCCCTTACATCTAG